CTGTAGTCCTGAGGGCAGTCATGTTCTGCCTGTGCCTGGAAACACAAGAAACTTGACTGCAGAGAGAAGAAAGAGGAGAGAGGAACAGAGCGAGGAAACCGCCCGTCTCCGGGGCTTTTTCTGTTCCCTATCCTTGACTTTCTAAGACCAGTGGGGTCCCCTCCTCTGCTTCTTTTTCCTGAGTTCTGTGAAATTCCCCAATTCTTATTTTTTATCTCAAACCAGCTCAAGGTGGGCTGTTTTCCTTTCAACCAAAGAAAGGTGCTCCTGGTGGCTAAAGGTACATATTCGACAGCTAGATTTCCAGGCTGGAATCCTGCCCTCCACAACATGCGAACAATACCCGTGTTGCATATAGAGCATGGCTGTGAAGAGTTGAGTGAGTGCCCACAAAGCACTTAGAGCAGTGTCTGGTACATGCTATTACTCCGCAGCGGGAAACCACTTCCTCCTTTGTCTTCTGGGCACTTTTGTGAGTGAAAGGAGGCACTAATAACAATCACACTGGGATACCTGTATATACTGGAATGCCCCAGGCAAACCAGGCTTAAACTGTATTACTCTATCTGTAGCTTAAACTAACAAACAACCCACACAAATCACATTTTGTTCTTCAGGCGATTCAGGAAGGCCTATTAGGCAGGGACTGCCATTTTCTCTCTGAGACAAACATCATGCCAGTAAACTGGCCCACGGTGGGGTGGCAGAGGGAGAGGGCCCAGGTGGGGGCGGACACTATTGCCTGCACAGTTGATGTGGAACCAGAAAGCTGACTCTGGATGCAGGAAAAAGGTCAGGGTTGCATTTCCCTTCCTTGCTTCTTGATGGGTGATCAATTTTTTTGAAATACGGACGTCCCAAGGCCAATGAGACTGGTGTCATTCCAGAAAAGGGCCACTCTGTGGGCGGGTCGGTGGGAGGGTACCTGAAGGTGGGGTCAAGGGAGGCCCCAAAACAGTCTACACAGCAGGAGGGATGGCTGGGGCTCTTGAGCTATAAGTGGCACCTCAGGGCCCTGACGGGCGTCTCGCCATGCTGCTCCTGGGCCTGCTGCTGCTGCTGCCCCTGCTGGCTGGCGCCCGCCTGCTGTGGAACTGGTGGAAGCTCCGGAGCCTCCACCTCCCGCCTCTTGCCCCGGGCTTCTTGCACCTGCTGCAGCCCGACCTCCCCATCTATCTGCTTGGCCTGACTCAGAAATTCGGGCCCATCTACAGGCTCCACCTTGGGCTGCAAGGTGAGAGGCTGATCTCGCTCTGGCCCTCACCATCTCCGCTGACGCTGCTTTGGCTGTCTCCCAGATGTGGTGGTGCTGAACTCCAAGAGGACCATTGAGGAAGCCATGGTCAAAAAGTGGGCAGACTTTGCTGGCAGACCTGAGCCACTTACCTGTAAGGGCCGGGGGCATTTTTTCTTTCTTAAACTCAGCTGCCTTCATCAGTTCCCACCCTCCAGCCCCCACCTCCTCCTGCAGACAAGCTGGTGTCTAGGAACTACCCGGACCTGTCCTTGGGAGACTACTCCCTGCTCTGGAAAGCCCACAAGAAGCTCACCCGCTCAGCCCTGCTGCTGGGCATCCGTGACTCCATGGAGCCAGTGGTGGAGCAGCTGACCCAGGAGTTCTGTGAGGTAAGGCTGGGCTCCTGAGGCCACCTCGGGTCCGGCCTGCTGAACTCACACTGTTTCTCCACAGCGCATGAGAGCCCAGCCCGGCACCCCTGTGGCCATTGAGGAGGAATTCTCTCTCCTCACCTGCAGCATCATCTGTTACCTCACCTTCGGAGACAAGATCAAGGTGCCTCACAGCCCCTCAGGCCCACCCCCAGCTGAACTGAAAGTACTCCCTCCTTTTCTGGCAGGACGACAACTTAATGCCTGCCTATTACAAATGTATCCAGGAGGTGTTAAAAACCTGGAGCCACTGGTCCATCCAAATTGTGGACGTGATTCCCTTTCTCAGGGTGAGGACCTGGAGCCTAGACACCCCTGGGTTCCACAGCTGCATTCTCATGCTTCCTGCCGCAGTTCTTCCCCAATCCAGGTCTCCGGAGGCTGAAGCAGGCCATAGAGAAGAGGGATCACATCGTGGAGATGCAGCTGAGGCAGCACAAGGTGGGGACTGTACGTGGACGGCCTCCCCTCGGGCCGCTCAGCCCGCTCCTTTCACCCTCTGCAGGAGAGCCTCGTGGCAGGCCAGTGGAGGGACATGATGGACTACATGCTCCAAGGGGTGGCGCAGCCGAGCATGGAAGAGGGCTCTGGACAGCTCCTGGAAGGGCACGTGCACATGGCTGCAGTGGACCTCCTGATCGGTGGCACTGAGACCACAGCAAACACCCTCTCCTGGGCCGTGGTTTTTTTGCTTCACCACCCTGAGGTGCGTCCTGGGGACAAGCAAAAGGCTCCTTCCTGGGGCAGGACTCCACCCGATCATTCCCCAGATTCAGCAGCGACTGCAGGAGGAGCTAGACCACGAACTGGGCCCTGGTGCCTCCAGCTCCCGGGTCCCCTACAAGGACCGTGCACGGCTGCCCTTGCTCAATGCCACCATCGCCGAGGTGCTGCGCCTGCGGCCCGTTGTGCCCTTAGCCTTGCCCCACCGCACCACACGGCCCAGCAGGTGACTCCCGAGGGTTGGGGATGAGTGAGGAACCTGGCCAGCCTCTAACTCCAGCCCCCTTCAGCATCTCCGGCTACGACATCCCTGAGGGCACAGTCATCATTCCGAACCTCCAAGGCGCCCACCTGGATGAGACGGTCTGGGAGAGGCCACATGAGTTCTGGCCTGGTATGTGGGGGGCCGGGGGCCTGCCGTGAAAAGCCTCCCCACCCACCTGTCCACCCGCCCGCAGATCGCTTCCTGGAGCCAGGCAAGAACTCCAGAGCTCTGGCCTTCGGCTGCGGTGCCCGCGTGTGCCTGGGCGAGCCGCTGGCGCGCCTGGAGCTCTTCGTGGTGCTGACCCGACTGCTGCAGGCCTTCACGCTGCTGCCCTCCGGGGACGCCCTGCCCTCCCTGCAGCCCCTGCCCCACTGCAGTGTCATCCTCAAGATGCAGCCTTTCCAAGTGCGGCTGCAGCCCCGGGGGATGGGGGCCCACAGCCCGGGCCAGAGCCAGTGATGGGGCAGGACCGATGCCAGCCGGGTACCTCAGTTTCTCCTTTATTGCTCCCGTACGAACCCCTCCCCTCCCCCCTGTAAACACAGTGCTGCGAGATCGCTGGCAGAGAAGGCTTCCTCCAGCGGCTGGGTGGTGAAGGACCCTGGCTCTTCTCTCGGGGCGACCCCTCAGTGCTCGGCAGTCATACTGGGGTGCGAGAGAGGTGGGCAGCAGCTCAGCCTCCCCCCGCTGGGGAGCGAAAGTTTCTTGGTCTCAGCTTCATTTCCGTGAAGGGCACCGAGAACTCGAAGCCCTTCCAGTGGTACCAGCTCACTCCCTGGGAAAGGGGTTGTCAAGAGAGAGTCAAAGCCGGATGTCCCATCTGCTCTTCCCGTTCCCCTTAAGGAGGTAGCTCCCAGCACTCAACCAACCTCCCCGCAGAGCTCCCTTCCTGACCCTCCGCTGCAGAGGATTGAGGCTTAATTCTGAGCTGGCCCTTTCCAGCCAATAAATCAACTCCAGCTCCCTCTGCGAGGCTGGCATGATTGTTCCATTTCACCC